CAGGTGGGGCCGTCCTCTAGGACCAGGCCTGGCTGGGGCGCACCCACACCTCCTTGGCCAGACGCCATGGGCCGGGAAGGGGCTCTGGCCCTTGCGGGAATGAGGGCGCCTAGCATAGGTGTGCAAGTGGGCAGCCCCCACCGTGGGGTCCTTAAGTAAGCTGGAGCCTGTGAGCCAGGACAGTCAGGAGTTGCAACCTTGGTGATTTCTAGGAAGACAGAAAATGGGGTCAAGGGCCGGGTGTGGTGGCTTATGCCTATAGACCCAGCACTTTGGGAGGCCGAGGCAGGCGGATCACCTTAGGTCAGGAGTTCGAGACCAGCCTGACCAACAGGGCGAAACCTCGTCACTACTAAAGGTACAAAAATTAGCCAGGCGTGGTGGCGCACACCTGTAATCCCAGCTACTCAGGAAGCTGAGGCAACAGAATCGCTTGAACCCGGGAGGCAGAGGTTGCAGTGAGCTGAGACCACATCACTGCACTCCAGCCTGGGTGAGAACCTGTTAAAAAAAAAAATAAGAAAATGGGGTCAAGAAACGGTGGGAGGAGGGCAGATTTCATGAACCTGCCTGCTATGATGTGGCTGCATTTCCATCATGCATTGTCCTAAAAAAAGAAAAAGAAAAAAATAAAATGTAGACGTGGAGGGATGGGGGAAATTGCACAGGCCGGTCCAGGCTGTGAGGCTGCCCCCTACCAGGGACGACGAGGGCCAGCTCCGCCGCGCCGTAAGGAAACTGGCCAAGGGAACCCCTTGAATCTGGCGAGGGCCCGCCATGAGACGCTCGGGGAACCAGACTGCCGAGCCCCCCTCTCTGGGCCGACGCCAGCCCGGCTGTGGACTGGAGAAAACCGCAAGGCCACCTGCAGAAAGAAAAGAAGGCCATCGCGCCTACGCAGCTGAGCACCCATACTCCGCCCGCGCCTGCGCAACTGGGTCCCCCGACCCCCACCTCCTCTCCCGCCTGCGCATGCGCGGCTGGGTGCGCCCCCCCGCCCAGCCTGTGACGCCACGTGCATGGGGCGGAGCCCAGGCCCTAGGGAATCGTGGGGTCGTATCCCGCGGGTGGAGGCCGGGGTGGCGCCGGCCGGGGCGGGGGAGCCCAAAAGACCGGCTGCCGCCTGCTCCCCGGAAAAGGGCACTCGTCTCCGTGGGTGTGGCGGAGCGCGCGGTGCATGGTAAGCGGCGGGCCGGGGCGCTGGCGGGGGCGGAAGTACACAGACATTATTTTCTCCTTGGCAGGAATGGGCTATGTGAATGAAAAAAGGTATCCGTTATGAAACTTCCAGAAAAACGAGCTACATTTTTCAGGTTTGTCTGGGGCTCTCAGTAGTTGCCCAAGGTTTTCCTGCCTCTCCCCCCTTCCCACCAGCAGCCGCAGCACGGTCCTTGGCAAACAAGGATGAGAAAAATATCCAACCACGGGAGCCTGCGGGTGGCGAAGGTGGCATACCCCCTGGGGCTGTGTGTGGGCGTGTTCATCTATGTTGCCTACATCAAGTGGCACCGGGCCACCGCCACCCAGGCCTTCTTCAGCATCACCAGGGCAGCCCCGGGGGCCCGGTGGGGTCAGCAGGCCCACAGCCCCCTGGGGACAGCTGCAGACGGGCACGAGGTCTTCTACGGGATCATGTTTGATGCAGGAAGCACTGGCACCCGAGTACACGTCTTCCAGTTCACCCGGCCCCCCAGAGGTACCCGCCTCTCATGGCAGGGCTCTCGGGATGTTGTACCCTTTTCAACATGTTTTCCCCTTAGAAACTCCCACGTTAACCCACGAAACCTTCAAAGCACTGAAGCCAGGTCTTTCTGCCTATGCTGATGATGTTGAAAAGGTAAGGATCCTCTCCCGTGTCTCCCTGTTCAATCAAGCCAGTTCTTTTCCTTTGAATGTGGTAGGCTGTCTTCACAAAGGAAGGGGGCTTTGACAGTGCTGCCTGGGCATTTCATGCCATTTGGGATGGTCAGAAGAGAGAAGGTGTGCAGCGCGCGAGCCCAGAGGAGAACGCGCCCCCACCCGGCCCCATCCTCTGACTCCACCGTGCCAGCGCTCACTTCTCCAACGTGGGGGTCCCGAGGTCTTGGTACAGGTCAGAAGCACAAATCCTGCAAACTTACAAAACAGACCCTGCTTTGCTCTTACCACGTTCACAGAGCGCTCAGGGAATCCGGGAACTACTGGATGTTGCTAAACAGGACATTCCGTTCGACTTCTGGAAGGCCACCCCTCTGGTCCTCAAGGCCACAGCTGGCTTACGCCTGTTACCTGGAGAAAAGGCCCAGAAGTTACTGCAGAAGGTGAGCCTGGCCATTCCCCAGTGCCATTAGCCAAGGATGAAGTAACATCTCTCTTTACATTTAGGTGAAAAAAGTATTTAAAGCATCGCCTTTCCTTGTAGGGGATGACTGTGTTTCCATCATGAACGGAACAGATGAAGGTAAATGGCTGGAAGCACCTCTGTACAGTGGGATTAAAATAATGCCTGTGACACTCTCTTGCAGGCGTTTCGGCGTGGATCACCATCAACTTCCTGACAGGTGTGTGCACACTGCATCACAGAGGCTAGCCGCCCCTGTGCTGTTTTTGCTTGCTGTGCTCCAGGCAGCTTGAAAACTCCAGGAGGGAGCAGCGTGGGCATGCTGGACTTGGGCGGAGGATCCACTCAGATCGCCTTCCTGCCACGCGTGGAGGTAACAAGCCCTGCCGACCACAGCGCTCTTTCCAGGAAACATAGTTACCCTCGTTCTTCTCCAGGGCACCCTGCAGGCCTCCCCACCCGGCTACCTGACGGCACTGCGGATGTTTAACAGGACCTACAAGCTCTATTCCTACAGGTCTGCTTTCGGGAACAGGCGTGGGGAGGCGCCAGCTGCCCTCACTGAGGTGTCATTCCCACAGCTACCTCGGGCTCGGGCTGATGTCGGCACGCCTGGCGATCCTGGGCGGCGTGGAGGGGCAGCCTGGTGAGTGGACATGTTGCCCCGGGCCCACTTTCCCTTTCTCTTTCCTTTTTAATCTCTGTTTCAGCTAAGGATGGAAAGGAGTTGGTCAGCCCTTGCTTGTCTCCCAGTTTCAAAGGAGAGTGGGAACACGCAGAAGTCACGTACAGGGTTTCAGGGCAGAAAGCAGGTACGGGGAGGGTTGCTGCCTGTTGGTTTCTGCCACTGACCGCTAGCCTTGTGCTTGTCCCCAGCGGCAAGCCTGCACGAGCTGTGTGCTGCCAGAGTGTCAGAGGTCCTTCAAAACAGAGTGCACAGGACGGAGGAAGTGAAGCATGTGGACTTCTATGCTTTCTCCTACTATTACGACCTTGCAGCTGGTGTGGGCCTCATAGGTAAGGGGGCCCGGATGGGCTGAGCAGGAAGGCTCCTGCAGACTGGGTGTTGTGTCTCCCACAGATGCGGAGAAGGGAGGCAGCCTGGTGGTGGGGGACTTCGAGATCGCAGCCAAGTACGGTGAGTGATGCTGCAGGGGCCATCTCAGCAGGCTGGAGCGTGAAGGGACGTGTCTCATCCCCAGTGTGTCGGACCCTGGAGACACAGCCGCAGAGCAGCCCCTTCTCATGCATGGACCTCACCTACGTCAGCCTGCTACTCCAGGAGTTCGGCTTTCCCAGGAGCAAAGTGCTGAAGGTAAGGGTGCCCTCAGGTCACGCCCCAGCCCCGATGGTCCCCTCTCCCTCTCTGTCTTTTCAAGCTCACTCGGAAAATTGACAATGTTGAGACCAGCTGGGCTCTGGGGGCCATTTTTCATTACATCGACTCCCTGAACAGACAGAAGAGTCCAGCCTCATAGTGGCCGAGCCATCCCTGTCCCCGTCAGCAGTGTCTGTGTGTCTGCATAAACCCTCCTGTCCTGGACGTGACTTCATCCTGAGGAGCCACAGCACAGGCCGTGCTGGCACTTTCTGCACACTGGCTCTGGGACTTGCAGAAGGCCTGGTGCTGCCCTGGCATCAGCCTCTTCCAGTCACATCTGGCCAGAGGGCTGTCTGGACCTGGGCCCTGCTCAATGCCACCTGTCTGCCTGGGCTCCAAGTGGGCAGGACCAGGACAGAACCACAGGCACACACTGAGGGGGCAGTGTGGCTCCCTGCCTGTCCCATCCCCATGCCCCGTCCGCGGGGCTGTGGCTGCTGCTGTGCATGTCCCTGCGATGGGAGTCTTGTCTCCCAGCCTGTCAGTTTCCTCCCCAGGGCAGAGCTCCCCTTCCTGCAAGAGTCTGGGAGGCGGTGCAGGCTGTCCTGGCTGCTCTGGGGAAGCCGAGGGACAGCCATAACACCCCCGGGACAGTAGGTCTGGGCGGCACCACTGGGAACTCTGGACTTGAGTGTGTTTGCCTCTTCCTTGGGTATGAATGTGTGAGTTCACCCAGAGGCCTGCTCTCCTCACACATTGTGTGGTTTGGGGTTAATGATGGAGGGAGACACCTCCTCATAGACGGCAGGTGCCCACCTTTCAGGGAGTCTCCCAGCATGGGCGGATGCCGGGCATGAGCTGCTGTAAACTATTTGTGGCTGTGCTGCTTGAGTGACGTCTCTGTCGTGTGGGTGCCAAGTGCTTGTGTAGAAACTGTGTTCTGAGCCCCCTTTTCTGGACACCAACTGTGTCCTGTGAATGTATCGCTACTGTGAGCTGTTCCCGCCTAGCCAGGGCCATGTCTTAGGTGCAGCTGTGCCACGGGTCAGCTGAGCCACAGTCCCAGAACCAAGCTCTCGGTGTCTCGGGCCACCATCCGCCCACCTCGGGCTGACCCCACCTCCTCCATGGACAGTGTGAGCCCCGGGCCGTGCATCCTGCTCAGTGTGGCGTCAGTGTCGGGGCTGAGCCCCTTGAGCTGCTTCAGTGAATGTACAGTGCCCGGCACGAGCTGAACCTCATGTGTTCCACTCCCAATAAAAGGTTGACAGGGGCTTCTCCTTCTCTGGGATTCCTCTCGTTGAGCGACAGTAGCATTTGCCCACCTGGCACCTGAGATCCCTGTTTACTAAACCTTAGAAAAGCTGCCAAAGGGGGTGGCGTATTTCCAGTCCTGTCGACATCCCTCTCGAGGACACAGCAGTGGAGGGCCCCTGGGGGCTGGGGCTGGTGAAGGGTCTGGCTGGTGGCCCCGGCCCTCCCAGCGTCTGTTGAGCACAGCTCCTCCTGTGCCAGGCCAGCAGCCCACAGCACGGCCAGGTGAGGCCTGGGCACATAACCTCGAGTGAGCTGCAAGTCCCCATGTCATTCTGTTCAGCAAGGATCTGGTTTTGGTCTGGAAGCGTCCCAAAGGTGTCGCATGCCAGGGAAACTGCAGACCAGCCCACATCCCGAGTGCTTGTGCCTGAAGCCCCCCCCAACCAACTGTCACAGGAGGACAGGATCTGGCCCTAGGGCCTCCCAGGGCTGCAGCGAATGCTGATGGAGCCACGTGGTGGAGGCCTGCACAGAGCAGGAAAGGACAAAAGACAAAAAGAGGAACAGTTTCCTCCCTCCCGCCTGGGCTGGGTCCCCACCAGCGCCTTTACTTCCATAATATCCACCAGCTTAAATATTTAAAGAACTCCGGAGGCTGAGAATCAGACGCATGAAGGTAAAGCCAAAATCAATTTGGTCCATTTAAAGAAGGTCGGTGACCTCATGCCTGAAAAAGGCAAACAACTGGAAGTTTTCCAAAAGTGCACCAAATAAGTCATGGAATATTTCTGGGCCCGGCAAAGTATGCAAGTCATTTCTCTCTGAGTGTCTTTTGTGATAATGAAGTAGGCTCTCATTTGTCAAAAATAGCTACACGTGCACATCGTAAAAGAAGCAAACTAGGGTTGCTTGAAAATTCTGTTCCCTCAGGATGTGTGCATTGACAAGCTCAGACAGGTCTCACACGCCCCACATGCCACCCCAGCCCGCGTACCCCACATCACTTAGCACCCATTGCTGCCCACTGAGCTGCCTCAGTCCTGCAGTCCCCGTGTTTGGATGGCAGGATCCCAGGGCAGTGAGTTTCAGGGCATAAGCAGACGTTGCCACGTTGCCTTCAATCCTACTGGACAAGCATCGGTGCTGGCCTCCCCCATGTCCTAACAGCTACAGCCAGTTTAATCTTTGCCATTCTGGCAGATTTAAAAAAATGATAACTGGTAGTTTTAATATGCATGGATCTAATTCATCGGGTATATCTAAGTTGTATTTCCGTGAAACATCTGTTCATATCCCTTGCCGATTTTCTATAAGATTGTCATCATTTTTTTGTTAATTGTAGATCTTTATTTATTAAGGAAATTATCCCATTATGATAGAACGTGTCCAAAAATTTATCTTTTTGTGACT